GCCTTTATTTGTGCGTGTTAGCAACAGTTTATAATGATGCTTCCACATGCTTTCAGTTAGGCCCTCCTTGTGAATGTGACCTTCACTTAGACGCCAACTTTGAAGGGAATCAATACTACGGCCTTGTTCTCATTAGGGCTGTACTAAAATAATTGAAACTGTCACACATCATCAAACTCAAAATTTTACAATACCTTGAATGACACTGTGCTTACAAAACTGACGGTGATGTGTAATGATGACTAATGTAAGTCACCATGAAGAATTTTTATGGGAAGTAAAAATTCAATTAAGATGGAAGTACCTACCCTTGCATTGTGCAAGGCAATGAAGATCTGAAGGAAGCCTGCCTTCAAGGGCTTGGATTTTGACAGCGGACAGGTACACAAATACAGCACCAGGTAAAATACGGCCTGTATTATCATTTATGGGTGGGTACAGAGGAGAAATTCTGACTTACGGAATGATTTCCTGGAGAAGAAATTACTATCTGGCTTCTTGTGAAACAAAGGCTCTACACTTTACCCTTGCCAACGTATAGTATGAAGGTCTTTAAGCTTAAAAAAAATCATTAATTAGAGGACCACTGGGCATCATCTAAGGCAAGTGTATGACTTTAGAGTCGGGAGAAATTTGCGCCTGAGCTAGAAATGCACTAGCCTACCATTATCACAAGAGCAAGTCAGTGACAGAACAGTTCTCTGACCGCCAGTGCAGTGCCCTCCCACTTGATCAATCAGTCATTAAGGCTCACTGGCAAGCCCTTCGTACTTCTTCCCTCTCCGGCACTAGCTTCCTTAAGTCGACTCTGTGAAATACCTGCTAATCTTATCCTGAACCAGAGTTTCGACCCTCGGAACAGTCTTGCCCACATCTTTGGGACCCGATTCGTCCTGCTGATTCCGGCACTCGAGGGGCGGGTTGGTTGGAACCCACCCCACCAGGCCCCTCTCAATCCCACACGGTGTCCACCCTTGCCCGCAGGACGGCGGCCCGGAAGTGACGTAGTGGAAGCGGAAGTGGTGTAGTGGTGCCGACTTCCTGTTGTTTGAGGCCGGGTTGGGGGTGTGCGATTGTGTGGGACGGTCTGGGGCAGCCCAGCAGCGGCTGACCCTCTGCCTGCGGGGAAGGGAGTCGCCAGGCGGCCGTCATGGCGGTGTCGGAGAGCCAGCTCAAGAAAATGGTGTCCAAGGTGAGGCTGCGACGCGCTCGCCTCCCAGGGCGTGGTTTTGTTTTGATAAACTTGTTATCCTTAGTTATAGAAGACATATGGGAAGCCATAGAAGATTGTGACCCAGGTAAAGATCCATGTTGTAACTTTTATATATCAAAACTAAATTCTTATGCGATTTTGCTTTTCAGTACAAATACAGAGACCTAACTGTACGTGAAACTGTCAATGTTATTACTCTATACAAAGATCTCAAACCTGTTTTGGATTCATATGGTGAGTTTATGCAGTAAAAATAGCAATTTCTACTCATGATTAAATCATTGTTCTTTCCTTTCAGTTTTTAACGATGGCAGTTCCAGGGAACTAATGAACCTCACTGGAACAATCCCTGTGCCTTATAGAGGTAAATGTCTTATTAGGTTTCCAGCATAGATGTAGAGTAACTGAAGTTTCTATTTCTTTTTCAGGTAATACATACAATATTCCAATATGCCTATGGCTACTGGACACATACCCATATAATCCCCCTATCTGTTTTGTTAAGCCTACTAGTTCAATGACTATTAAAACAGGAAAGCATGTTGATGCAAATGGGAAGATATATCTTCCTTATCTACATGAATGGAAACACGTAAGTATTCATAGTGTTCTGTGAATTAGTTAGTAGCTGACTTGAATTTTTTTTCATTTTGTAGCCACAGTCAGACTTGTTGGGGCTTATTCAGGTCATGATTGTGGTATTTGGAGATGAACCTCCAGTCTTCTCTCGTCCTATTTCGGCATCCTATCCGCCATACCAGGCAACGGGGCCACCAAATAGTAAGTAGAATTGAGATTTTACTTTAAAACTCTATTTTTACAATGTGAAAAAAATTGTTTTTAGCTTCCTACATGCCAGGCATGCCAGGTGGAATCTCTCCATACCCATCCGGATACCCTCCCAATCCCAGGTAATGAAAAACGTTCTTTTGAATAATTGTATAAATGTTAAATGTTTTTTGTTCTTGTCTTTAGTGGTTACCCAGGCTGTCCTTACCCACCTGGTGGTCCATATCCTGCCACAACAAGTTCTCAGTACCCTTCTCAGCCTCCTGTGACCACTGTTGGTAAGTACCCTTGAAAACTTGTGTTTCACCATAAGCAAGTGTTTTTTGCCTCTGTTTCCTGCAGGTCCCAGTAGGGATGGCACAATCAGCGAGGACACCATCCGAGCCTCTCTCATCTCTGCGGTCAGTGACAAACTGAGATGGCGGATGAAGGAGGAAATGGATCGTGCCCAGGCAGAGCTCAATGCCTTGAAACGAACAGAAGAAGACCTGAAAAAGGGTCACCAGAAACTGGAAGAGATGGTTACCCGTTTAGATCAAGAAGTAGTAAGTGACTCATTAAAGACTTAAAATTTTTGAGTTATTAATGCTTGGACTGTTCTGTTTTCAGGCCGAGGTTGATAAAAACATAGAACTTTTGAAAAAGAAGGATGAAGAACTCAGTTCTGCTCTGGAAAAAATGGAAAATCAGTCTGAAAACAATGATATCGATGAAGTTATCATTCCCACAGCTCCCTTATACAAACAGATCCTGAATCTGTATGCAGAAGAAAACGCTATTGAAGACACTATCTTTTACTTGGGAGAAGCCTTGAGAAGGGGCGTGATAGACCTGGATGTCTTCCTGAAGGTATTTCTTCATTTTACGTTCCAAGATTTTTTTCTAAACTATTCAAACTTTTCTCCCCTCCCAGCATGTACGTCTTCTGTCCCGTAAACAGTTCCAGCTGAGGGCACTAATGCAAAAAGCAAGAAAGACTGCCGGTCTCAGTGACCTCTACTGACTTCTCTGATACCAGCTGGAGGTTGAGCTCTTCTTAAAGTATTCTTCTCTTCCTTTTATCAGTAGGTGCCCAGAATAAGTTATTGCAGTTTATCATTCAAGTGTAAAATATTTTGAATCAATAATATATTTTCTGTTTTCTTTTGGTAAAGACTGGCTTTTATTAATGCACTTTCTATCCTCTGTAAACTTTTTGTGCTGAATGTTGGGACTGCTAAATAAAATTTGTTGCATAATTTTTCTCTCCTTTATTGGACTTTAGGAAAGA